TACTAGAACAGAACTAGCTGTTTTTCTTAAAAGCATTTCAGTGAGTTATGTTCATTTTTATGGTAATGAAAGGGAAGGCCCTTCTGTCAGTAGTCTATCTGCAGTTTTCTGCAGGTATTATTATACATTCTCTTTCTAAATGTCAAGTATAAAATAGAGCAACATGCTGGTGAGGACACAACATGGTACAGGCTGAGGAGAACATTTTGGTGGTTCCTCTTAAACATGGACTAACCACAGACCCAGAAATTCTACTCCCAGCTGCATACTACATAGACATGAAAATATTTGTCTGCACAAAATCTTGTTCACTAATGTCTATGACAATATTCTTCATGATAGCCCAAACATGCAAACAATCCAAATATCCATCAGCTGATGAAAGGCCAAACCGATGTGTTATATCCATGCAATGGAATCGTTTTTTGGACATGAAAAAGAAGGATGAACAGGTCCCCACAAGGATGAACCTAGAAATCATCATGCTAAGTGATGCCATAGGAGAGCCCACAGGAGGGAAGTCTACAGAGACAGAAAGTGGATTCCTGGTTGTTGCGGCTTGCGGGGACGGGTGGATAGGTGGATAGGAAGGTGACAGCTACAGGGTACAAAGCTTCTTCCTGAGGTGATGAAAATTTTTTTCTAATTTAATGTGGTGGTGGGTGCACATGTGTGGTTGTACCATAAAACCCATTGAATTCTACACTTCAAGTTGCTGAATTATTTGGTATATGAACGACATCACAAGAGGGGGAGGAAGGGGAGCAGACGAGGGGAGGGAGAGTGAGGGGTAGAGGAGCTAAGAGGAGAGGGAGCGGGAGGGGGAGCAGAGAGAAAGGGGAGAGGGAGGGAGGAGGAGAGGACAGGAGACCATGGTAGCTCCTAGGCCCCTCTCTCCAGAGGCAAACTTGCCGGCAGCACCTGGAAGGAGGCTTGTGCCTCCAGTGTCCTCCTGCAGTCTGGGTTTCTGGGCACGTGGCCTGCGCGTGGCGCCATTGTGGAGTGTCCCGCGCCCATGTCCTTCGTGCCTTCCAAGCGCCCAGAGGCCAACGGTCCCCCAGCCATGGGCGCTGCAGCTCCGGCCGAGTCCGCAGACCTCGGGAACTTCTGGAAGGCGGGAGAACCCCTGCTGCAAGGCCCCGACGCCCTGGCGGCTCCCATGAGCAGGTCACCCAGCACGCCCCAGACCACGCCATCTCCCCAGGGTCGCCAGAGTCCCTGGCCCCTGAGGTCCCTGACTCAGAGCCATATTCAGTACTTCCAGTGGGGGCGCCCGGTGCCCAGCACCCACCTCATCGAGGTGCGGCCCACCCAGGACCCCGCCAAGCCGCAGCGGGTGGTCTCCGAGGGCTGGAGGCGCCCTGCCCTTCCCGGGGAGACCGCTCTGGGGCGAGACCTCTCCTGTGCCTGGGAGGGTTGCATGAAAGGGGGGCTGTGTCGTGCCTGGAACCCAGGACGGACCTGGAGCCCGGTGACCATCGGGATCGCGCCCCCTGAGCGTCAGGAGAGCCCCTGGAGATCCCCTGGACAGAGAGCCCGCCCCGCAGGCCGCCCCGCCGCCCAGGAGCTCCTGGACCCCTGCACCCGGGAGACTCTGCTGGGGGCGCTCAGCCAGTGCCCCAAGGGAAGCGCTAGGTTCGACGGGCCGTTGTGGTTCGAGGTCTCAGACAGCAAGGGTGGCAGGCGGAACCTGCAGCCCCGGCCCTCTGCCTTCAAGCCCCTGAGCAAAAATGGAGCGGTTGCTTCCTTCGTGCCCAGGCCAGGGCCTCTGAAGCCGAGCCTCGGCCCCTGGAGCCTCAGTTTTTGTGATGATGCTTGGCCTTCCGTGCTGGTCCAGCCCGCCCCATCCGCCATCTGGGACTTCTGGGAGGCGACAACGCCTTCCTGCGGCAGCTGCAGTAGGGTCTCCTTCGCCCTCGAGGTCACCCAGTCTGCTGGCCCCTTTGGCTCCTAAGAATCTGGGCTCTGCTACCCACCTCCGGAGACACAAGCCCACGTATCTACTTTCACTTGCTCATCCTTGCTCTACCTCAACGTGGGGCCCTGACACCACGTTATCAAACATGCAGCCCCCACACCCCTCGTCTGCCCGCCCCCAGATCTTCCCTCTGTGCTCCCTGCCACCCCAGCAGCTGTTGATTTCAGAACCCTTGCCTTCGCCCTGCTGGCCCTCTCCTCCCTGCCCTTCTTCCTGCCCTTCCTCTGAAAAGAGGCATTTCGGGAAGGCTTGCTTTTTCTCCATGTCTCCCAGTTTGTATAGTTAAATTGTCCAGTTGTATAGTTAAATATTTGATCTTATTAAAAACATTTGTCTGCAGAAAATCTATTTATAATAATAACAATCAAAAA